TTTGAGAATGGAGCATTTCAGTGGGAAAACGCATGCCATAGTAAACTATGTGTGTATTCAGGAAGACGAAGGAAGACAAAGAGTTTTAAAGGAAAAAAAAATGAGGATGGTTACACATTGTTTTGAACTAATTATCTTAGCTACAAAGGTCAATAACAAGGGTGACGTCAGTTAAAGGTTGGACAGGCAGTTTCTGGGCAGACATCCTTGCAGAGGTTTTGTATAAGGTCGTGATGGTCTTTGTGCAACGTTGTGGTTTTTACAGTCTTTGTTTTCAGGCATACAAGCATGAGTACCCTCTCTTCATAGCCTTTCCTGGCTCTATTTGTCAGAGTTTTTGTTTGTTTGTTACCCAAATGCAGTAAGTCAGTACTGATTGGATTTTGGCTCAAGTGAAAACATCTACTTACAAAAATGGCAAGAACAACTGAAGACAATTTTTGTAAGCAATGTTGTATTCTACATTCATTTTGCTTTGGTTTTAATTTTTTTTAATTGACAAATAATAACTGTCATATTCATTGGGTACATAGTGATATTTCTATACATATGGAATGTAGTGATCAGGTTAGGGTAACTAGCATATCCATTATCCAACTGAGGACATCTAGTATGGCCCAGGTATTAAATAGTATTAGTAAACGATTGTTAATTTTCTGAAGACTTGGTAATAGTATTATGATTATGAAAAAAAAGTCCTTATTTTTAGAGATGCACACTGAAGTACGCAGGGGTGTGGTGTCTCATCTGCAACTTTAGGATGATTCAGCAAAAAAAAAATTTACAAGCATTTATGTAAAGATAAAGCAAATATAGCAAAATGTTGTGTTGAACTGTTGAGTCTGGGTATTGGGTGGTATTGAATTAGGGTGGATAAATCTAGAGACTTGTTATTTTTGCCGCTGTTATTATGACATCACTAGAAAGCTGGAATTATTCCCACTCTAAAGCACCCTGAAATCTCGCGACACTACGGCCTGGTGGCGCGCGAAACGCGGTGGGCGGGACTGGGGCGAAAACCACTGACTTCCGGCTACGCCGTTGTCTGGGTGGCGCGGTCGAGTCATCGCAGGGCCTCACCGCTTCGTTCTCCCGTCCCTCCCCGCGCCTTGGCGCGGGGGGTCGACTAGCCAAGTGAGGCGGGAGGCGACTCGGACCTTTCCCTGCATTTCGTTTCGGCCAGTGCCGGGGGCTACCCGCCCTGGGGCCTGGGATCCTTGGGGCCCGTGAGGCCCACTCTTAGCGGCCGGGGCCTACCGCGGCCCGCCGCTGGCCCTCATGAGGCATAGCCTGACCAAGCTGCTGGCAGCCTCGGGCAGCAACTCCCCAACCCGCAGTGAGAGCCCGGAGCCGGCTGCAACTTGTTCGCTGCCCTCTGACCTGACCCGGGCTGCAGCGGGGGAGGAGGAGACGGCGGCGGCCGGATCTCCCGGCCGCAAGCAGCAGTTTGGCGACGAAGGAGAGTTGGAAGCCGGGAGGGGGAGCCGCGGCGGCGTGGCCGTGCGCGCGCCCTCCCCCGAGGAGATGGAGGAGGAGGCGATCGCCAGCCTCCCGGGGGAAGAGACGGAGGATATGGACTTTCTGTCTGGGCTGGAACTGGCGGATCTCCTGGACCCCAGGCAACCGGACTGGCACCTGGACCCCGGGCTTAGCTCGCCGGGGCCTCTCTCCTCGTCTGGCGGAGGCTCGGATAGCGGCGGCCTGTGGAGAGGGGACGATGACGATGAGGCCGCGGCTGCTGAAATGCAGCGCTTCTCTGACCTGCTGCAAAGGCTGTTAAACGGTATCGGAGGCTGCAGCAGCAGCAGTGACAGTGGCAGCGCCGAAAAGAGGCGGAGAAAGTCCCCAGGAGGAGGCGGCGGTGGCGGCAGCGGTAACGACAACAACCAGGCGGCGACAAAGAGTCCCCGGAAGGCGGCGGCGGCCGCTGCCCGCCTTAATCGACTGAAGAAGAAGGAGTACGTGATGGGGCTGGAGAGTCGAGTCCGGGGTCTGGCAGCCGAGAACCAGGAGCTGCGGGCCGAGAATCGGGAGCTGGGCAAACGCGTACAGGCACTGCAGGAGGAGAGTCGCTACCTACGGGCAGTCTTAGCCAACGAGACTGGACTGGCTCGCTTGCTGAGCCGGCTGAGCGGCGTGGGACTGCGGCTGACCACCTCGCTCTTCAGAGACTCGCCCGCCGGTGACCACGACTACGCTCTGCCGGTGGGAAAGCAGAAGCAGGACCTGCTGGAAGAGGACGACTCGGCGGGAGGAGTCTGTCTCCATGTGGACAAGGATAAGGTGTCGGTGGAGTTCTGCTCGGCGTGCGCCCGGAAGGCGTCGTCTTCTCTTAAAATGTAGGGTCAAGTAATCTGCTCTTTATCCGCGTTTACCCCTTTCAACTCCCTTACACCATGTCAAACTTACCTTAGTGGGACATCTTCACCGGACACATTTCAGAGGAGAGAAAAAAAGTAATATTGAATCTTAAAGTGTTTAGCTAAAAGCATGAATGTGACACAGTAACCAACTCCTAATGATAACATGTGACTATTAAATCTCTCTGACAGTTTCTTTTTTAGGTGATTTCCTTCCTGCCAGGCTCCGTTGTAGGGGTTACAGAACAGTCGTTCCCGCCTCACAACCTGGTAAGGATCCATCTCTTCCCGTAACGCTCATGCTCTGCTGCTTTGTCTACTTTAATGGGCAACATCTCAGTTTGTGTGTGTGTGATTTTTTTTTTTTTTTCTGTTTTGGAAGGTGGGAGGGAAATCTAATTTGGGCCCTGTCCACCCTGGAAACAGACTTGTGCTGGTCAAGAATGTATTTAAGATGCCTCTTCTGGTTGAAATAGCTATTAATGTGTCCCCTTATTCAGACTTGCGTGTACCTAGCTCTTCTGTCCCCAGTGTGGACATGGCCTTGGATGACATCGGTTCCAACTGTACACTGAAACCTGCTTATAGAGAGACAGTTTGGAGACAGTGAAACAGGTGAAGTTGAATGGAAGTTCCGAGTTGTACAAGGTGCAAATTGGAATTCCGATTTTAGGGCAACTTTTCAGAGGTTGACAGTTAAGTATTTGGGGCATGCACAAATGTGATAGTTATTTTGCTGGAGGTGACAGGTATCTCTTAAATATCAACAATGCCTTTTAGTTTTCAGTATGAGATATAGAAACAGTCTATAATGGAGTAACATTTTAATGTCTCACCATTAGAGAAGTTGGAAATTAACATACATATGAGACTCCTGCGTTTTAGTTAATTGGAGAATAAGAATGGCTAATGTTTCTTTGAGGACCAGCAGTGATTACCCTATCACTGAGATTGAATAAATTGTTGAACATCTTTATTTTTGTTGTATTAAAATTTTAGGTTAAATTTATATATGTATGATTAGATATTGAAGGTTGTGAAATGTGAATGAAAACGTGTAAAGTGAGGCTTCACAAAGAATCTTATTCTCTGTGTTTCAAAAGTATTTGTCCTATTTTAAAATAATTTTTTAAATTGAGTGGTTCTGGCCACTTAAATGACACGATTGGTACTATTTTCCTAAGGTGGGATTTATTCCCTTGAATCTATTAACCAGTTGTATAAATTGAATTATGGTGTCCTTCAGTGTAAGAGGCATTAAGAAATTCTTTGTGAAACATCACTGCTTGATAAAGTATATACGTATTTAGCATCCTTGTTTTTCTTTGTGCTAAAGTGGATACAGCTGTTGGGGCAGAAGAGACGGGACCAGCTGCTGGCCACATTTCCTGCTTTATTTTAAAAGGTAGTATAAGAAATGAGGAAAAAGAGGTAATATCAGGGCTTCTGCTGTTTTTTATTTTTAACATGTTCATAATTAAAAAGTATTTTCCAGCAGTCCAAAGATGTAAGTTATCTTACACATAAAATGTTTTATTTTGTTATTTGGTTATGAAAATGGAATCCTTGTTCTTGCACAACTGTAAATGTTTTGTTGCTAGATAATACGATTTGAGACCTGAATTGGTCTTTGGTTTCCAGTGCATCACAGCATATTTTGTAAAATCATCTACTACTGCACTTGAGCATGAATGGGTAGTAGCCAAACTCACAAATTGGAGTGATGAACCTGCTTATACCTAAGGGCAGGAGCAAGCCCCTCACAATGCAGCTGCATGGGTTTTTAGTGCCTACTGAATTATATATATATATACATATATATATATATATATAAACCAAAAGTAGTTGGAAAGATTATTTGAAATGACTAATTTGTGCTATCTTTATGAAATATGTTAAATGTAGCTTTTTTGAAACAGAAGCCTTGAATTGAAATTTAACTAATACTTGAACATTTTGTATATATTTCTTTGTATATAATTTTGTGCAGTACCAATGACAAAAATATGGTGTCATAATAAAACCAGGTTTGTTGATCTTTTAGTTATGGGCTCAAAGAATTTATTCATCTCTAACATGATATTGGAAAATAATGGATGAAAATAGGAAAAATGATTGTTAATGCTGACTGTGGGTCTTAAAAGGTTCTGGAAAGCAGTAAGTTCATTTTTCTAAAAACTATAACATTCTGTTGGAGTATTTTCTTCCTTACGTCAATACTTTTCCTGCATTATTTGAAATTGTGGGCTGGGGAGAAACAGTAGTCAAAGCTTTCTGAATTGAGATACTTTGAAATTCCAAGTGTAGATTTTTAGAATGTCATTTTATAAATGGCAGTTTTTGGAATTACTTGATAAGAACTTTTGAAAATGGAAGGATTAGTATGGCCTATTTTTAAAGCTGCTTTGTTAGGTTCCTTATGTTTTATTAACTGTCTTTTCTCAGTTTCCATTTCATTTTTTTTTTTCTAGTTTTGGTGACTTAGTGATTTTGTCATTTTTTACATCAACTTCATGGTCTTGTTTTTACATGGTAATTGCATGTACTTAGGATCTATCTAATAGGGGCTTTAAATAAATTTGGTCATATTTATGTGTAAGCACATTTTACTGTAAATGTTTGGGTTTCTGAATTTAAACAGATCTGTTTATTTCAGTATGTAGTAAACAATATCTTAAAGTGTCCGATTCACTACTTGTTAATTAAAAAAGTTATGATTAATGTGAAACTGTTGTCTTACTATTTTTAGAAAATTGTGTTCTGGATGATTAGCACATGGATAAAGGAGATTTCTGGAATATAAAATGGATTGTTTTTGAAATTTCTAGGTTTGGCTCTATTTACTGTAATGGTTGAAAACAATTTAGTATTTGGGTGACCCTTTTGTTTTTCTTCTAAATGTGCCTCTGGTAAAATACAGAACTAGACTAAAGATGTAGCTTTTTAATATTTGTCTTTTGATGGTGGCAGGAGTTCATACATTAATTGAACTAACACATCATATTTTGACCTACTATTTCTATCATATTGACTTACTGTTTCTGCACTTCTTTGACCAGACTTATCTTAAAAAGTCCACTTTTGTTAAAATGTAGTCACACCTCTGATATAATCCAACAAGAAGTGTTCAAAATATTTTAAATATTTGTGCATTTTATAATCACTAAATTAATCTCTCTCTCTTCTCTTTGAACAGCTTAGCAGTGTCTGCAAAAACGAATCTTTTCCTACAACCTGTTAACTGACTGGACTGTTGGTAACAAAGTAATTGTGAGAACCATGTCGGTCAAAAATTTGGCATCTGCTGAAAAAAATGAATGCCATTTTCAAGTTCCCAAATTACTTCTATACTGATTTCACTTTCCAGAAATGGAGATATGAAAAGATTCTCTGGAATCCTTGAAAGACTTAATAGAGATACATGAGACTAAGTTAATCTTGGAACAAAATTATACTTTTTTTGTCTTTCATGGGAGTGATACTCAGTTATTGCATATCTTTACAAAATTGTAACCTTTGGAGAATTACAGTATTTCATCAAGAAATTAGAGTTTTTACATAATCAAGAGCATATTCTATGGAATTAACATTTAGTGGACTAGAATTACATAAGCAGGCCATCAGTGATCACAAGGCATATGAGTTTGTATTTATTTCCTGGAACATGAGAGCTAATTTGGAGTACAGACAGACACCCTGCTGAGTAGAATATAAAAGTTAATGTAAAGTTCTGAACTATAAAGAGTAGTCCTTTTAAATAGATGCATTGATTTGTATATCTTTGAAAAAGTTGATTATGATTAAATGTGTGGGTAGTTAATTACAATTTAGGGTAACAACCAGGATGTATGGATTCTTGAGGTTTTGGCTTCTTGAGCTTTCTCTTGAGTACTTGATACTGTTTTCTGAATATTTTGAGGTTTCTAATTAATGGTATGCTAGTTTCTACTGTTTTATATAAAAATTTATCTAGTGTTGTATAAGGACTTTAGTATTGTGGATGATGGGAGTGGCTTTTTGTGGCATATGGTTGTTTTAATTGAAATATTTTTTCAGTTTATTACAAGTGTGAAAAAACACTCAAAACTCTGGATTGTTTTATTTCATTTTTGTTGGATTATGTTAATACATTCCTTCACGTGGTTTAGATTGAGTCATTTTATCTCACTTACTTGGAAATGTGCAGCTGATAGAAGAGGGATTGGGTAGGAGATTGGCTTTTACTTCATAATAAATATACAGTTGGTTATTGTATTATTCAAAACTTATTAAATCCATTCAGTTTCTTACCATTTTAAGTGTATTCAGTGCCTGTGAAGCCAGGCAGCAGAGTATTCCCACTGGCTTAAAACTTAGGCGCTGATGCTCCTACAGTACAGCTAGTTATAATTCCAGAACCAAAGGCACCAACATTATTTGGTGACCTTAACTACTACTTTGATAGAACAGACTGGGTAATTCACTGATAATGAGTCATTACCTTTTTAATATGTGATTATCTAGTTCAGCATTTTGAATGTGTAGTTTAAGGTCTGATTTAGTAAAATTTTAAAGCTAAATAATCTGATGACTCTTGAAAGTTTAATTGGTAGTATGACATTTATGTTTTTTTCCCCCAGACTCACAGCCAATACAAAGTTTTGAGACTCCTAAATGTTAATATTTTTGCTGTTTTTCTGAGCTGTTTTTTTATTTACTTACCACCTAAGCTGCGGATCAAAAAGGGAATTCTTCCATTAGAAATTTGTAGTGTTGTGTGGCCAGCACAGTATTTTTCAGATTTGAATTTCAGTACCTCTGTGTAGCCTCAGTACTCTCAACACCAGTCACTCTTTATTGTCTTAAAATATTCCATACTTTTTGTTGACCCAAAATTGTTGAAAATATTTTGCTCAGTTTTCACAATGAACTAATTGAAAAGTGTAGTTACTGTGTTGTAAACATTTGTGTAGTTCTGTTAATACACTGATTTGAATTTTATTTATCTCAACTTCCTTTAGCGTCTGCCTCCAAATTTTGTCTTTGCTGTATACCCACTGAGATCAATTCCCTAGACCCCTCTGGCTCTTAGTGTACTATAATTTGGGCTTTATAAAATATATTGTCTTAATTTAAATAGAATGTGAGCCCTCTTTTTTTTTTTTTAAGCCAAATAACTACACAAAGTAAATTATAAAAGATTTAAATAGTTTGTCTACAGTGACTAGACTGAAATATAAAAATTGATTGAGGGTAGTTTACTTCAGGTGTTAGCTACAAATGACTAAATGTCCTTAAATAATGCAGATATCTGCCCTCTGAACAAAAATTTTGGCAAAGTAAATTTGTAGCAACAGACTTAACATGATTTATTGCTTATGTTGCCCATTTCTGCTAATGGAAAAGATAATTTAAAAATATGTGGCAGAGGACAGATATTAGAAATACTTTTTGGTTACAGAAACCATTGTAAACTCATCCTCATTTATAAATGGTATTATGCTAGGGAGTAATTGGACTAGGAATGTTTAAAGATAAGTAAGGAAACAATGTGTGCTCAATCGTCAAAGAACTTAGTTATATCATTGGGCTTTGAATTATCTAAGTTGATTACATAATTCTATATTCTTAAGGAGTCTTAACTCGGTACTTGGGTTAACGCCAGAAATTACTTTTAATTCATTGTTTTTTTCACTGGGATGAGTAGAACTCTGCTTTTAGTAAAAGTGACAGAATATAGGTAAAATGGATGATTTGGGATCAGAGCTTTTCATCTTGATATTTTAGCCTGTAAAATAAACAGCTATATTGTTTTGCCCTTTAAATGTTATATATATTTTTCTGTCTTTCTTTCCCT